AGACAGCCCACATGAGGAACAGCGCCTGGCACACACCTGGGAAATGTTTTGGAAGAAACGAATTCAAGGAGGAGGGTCCTGAGGGGGTGGAGCGGGAGGGCAGAGGCCCTTGGAGCTGGACAGGGAGACAAGAAGGGGTCTGGCAAGCCGGGGTGACGTGGGGGCCGCTGCCCTGACCACTCCCTGTGTCCCACAGGTGCCTGGGGGCCAGGGACACCGCCCTGGCCATGCCCTGTGTCCAGCAGGTGCCTGGGGGTTGGGGTCACCGCCCTGGCCACTCATGTGTCCAGCAGGTGTCTGGGGACCGGCTGGCCATTCCCTGTATCCTGTAGGTGCCTGGGGGCCAGGGACACCGCCCTGGCCATTCCTTGTATCCTGCAGGTGCCTGGGGGCCGGGGACACCGCCCTGCCCACTCCTTGTATCCAGCAGGTGCCTAGGGGCTAGGGGTCACCGCCCTGGCCACTCCCTATATCCTCCAGGTGCCTGGGGGCTGGGGTCACAGCCAGGGCCACTATCCGTGTCTCGCAGGTGCCCGGGGACCGGGGACACCGCCCTAGCCACTCCCTGTATCCTGCAGGTGCCTTGGGGCCGGGGGCACTGCCCTGGCCATTCCCTGTGTCCGGCGGGTGCCTGGGGGCGAAGCGGGGACTGGGGATCCGCAGGTGCACCCGTGGGGTTGGGGGTGGGCGCCTCTCCTCTGGGGCCCTCCGTTCCCCTCTTCTCCACAACGCCCTCCCTAGCGTTCGCCCCCAGAGTTCCGCCACCGCGTAGAGCAGTCGCCGCCAGCGCTCTCACAGCGTCCTCAGGTCCCCAAGAGCCCGCACCGCCGCCCCCGCAGCCCTCCCTCCGCGCATGCTCCACAGCGGGGCTCCCAGAGGCGGGTCTGGAGCCTCGCGACACGCCTACAGACTCGATATCAGCCAATCTACGGCCGTGATGTAGTTGACTGACCGCCCGTGGCGGGGTCCCGTATTCGGATTGGGCATTCCTGCTGTTGTGGGCGGACCCAGGAGGGCGGAACCCGGAAGGCACGGCGCTCAGCTCAGGACCGCGCGCCGTGGTCTGAGGTCCGCGGCAGGGTCCCGCATGGCGGCGCACAGGAAGCACGGTAGGTGGGTGCGGTGCGGAGGCCTGCCCAGACCTCCTTTTCTTTTAATCGGTTGTCTGTACAGTGTTTGTGGAGAAGGTGCTGCAGAGACTTTTTCCTCCTGTTCCAAGTGGCCAAGGAAAGAGGGAACCCCAGACGCTGGCCGTCCAAAATCCACCAAAGAAAGTGACCTCTGAGAAAGTGAGCCAGAAACATGCTGAGCCTTTGACAGGTGAGTTTGTCTGCAGATGTGGGTGGGTCTCACCAGTTCCTGTTATTTTCCTCCTGTGTTGCAGACACTGGCTCTGAGACCCCGACTGCCCGACGGCTCTACACTGCCAGCGGGCCTCCTGAGGGCTACGTCCCCTGTTGGCCGGAGCCCAGCAGCTGTGGGAGCCCCGAGAACGCCTCCAGCGGGGATGACACAGAAGGTAAAATGCTGGGTGGGAGGAAAGGTAGACATTGAAAATTGTTATATTTGAATTTTTTTAACAGATCAGGATCCTCATGACCAGCCAAAGAGAAGAAGAATTAGGAAGCATAAATCAAAGAAAAAATTTAAAAATCCCAATAATGTTCTTATAGAACAAGCAGAATTAGAGAAACAGCAGAGTCTGTTACAGGAGAAATCTCAGCGACAGCACACAGATGGCACCACAATAAGCAAAAATAAAAAAAGGAAACTGAAAAAGAAACAGCAAATTAAAAGGAAGAAAGCAGCCGGCTTGGCAGCAAAGGCTGCTGGTGTCAGTTTCATGTACCAGCCCGAGGACAGCAGCAATGAAGGGGAAGGCGTGGGAGAGGCTTGTGAGGAGGATGGTGTGGACACCAGCGAGGAAGACCCGACACTGGCCGGGGAGGAAGACGTTAAAGATACCAGGGAGGAAGATGGTGCGGACGCTAGCGAGGAAGACCTGACACGGGCCAGGCAGGAAGAGGGTGCGGACGCCAGTGAGGAAGATCCGACACCGGCCGGGGAGGAAGACGTTAAAGACGCCAGGGAGGAGGACGGTGTGGACACCATTGAGGAAGACCTGACACGGGCCGGGGAGGAAGACGGTAAAGACACCAGGGAGGAGGACGGTGCGGACGCCAGCGAGGAAGACCCGACATGGGCTGGGGAGGAAGAGGGTGCAGACTCCGGGGAGGAGGACGGTGCAGACGCCAGCGAGGAAGATGATACAATTACCAATGAAAAGGCACACAGTATTCTAAATTTTTTGAAGTCAACACAGGAAATGTATTTTTATGACGGTATGTTTTTTACTGTTTTTCTCTTGCATAGTCTGTATTTCCAAGCAAAACTGACTTTATGTAGGTGTCTCCAGAGATGCAGCTTCAGCTGCCCTCGCAGATGCCGCTGAGGAGCTGCTGGACCGCCTTGCGTCACACAGCATGCTGCCCTCAGACGTGTCCATCCTGTACCACATGAAAACGCTGCTGCTCCTGCAAGATACTGAGAGATTGAAGCATGCTCTGGAAATGTTCCCAGAACATTGCACGATGCCTCCTGGTAAGTACCGTACGATTTATTCAAGGTCCTGCTTCTAATATTTTCAATTGTCTGGTGTTTCCAGCTTTTATTGGCTCTTGTCGAAATCAAATTGGAAGATCTTCAGTCCCAGCTGCACCCAACGTGGAAAAGTATTCCAGGTCCATCCCCAAGGAACCAACACCGATGACATGGACTCAGGAATCTTATAACCTACGTGGACTCTTTCCATCCGTACATTGTCGTGCACATGCCACTCATCACCTGGCGTGCCCAGATCCTCGCAGGGCAACACCCTGTGATAATTCCAGGTGATTCTCTACATCTGCAGCTTGAGGTTAGCCAGGTGCATTTCATCAACTGCCCTCCTTTCAGGCACGACCGGCCCACCTGCCCACCGCACTGTAACGGAAGCTGTATCTCAAGCAGGCCTCCTCTCCGAAGAACATGGCCCGTGCTGGCTGAGGGTCTGAACGTGCCCAAGCGTGGCTGTCTGGTGCTGAGCTTCCCATCGAGCCCCAGGAATGTTGGAACTAGCCCAAAGCCCTGTAAGCAAGGTCTTAGGACACTGGGAGGCTCTGAAATCACAGATGTAAGTAAAAGATAAGAAACGCCAAGGCAAGGGCCAGGCGCCCCACACGTGGTAGGAGCTTCTGCAGGATGCTGGGCCCTTCCTCAGCAGGTGCTTTGCCTGGGTTGTGCTCCCGCAGCCTGACTGCTGCCCCAGGTCACCGATGTAAATGACTCAGGACCTCCTAGAGAACAGGCTTCTGTGTAAAGTCATTATTTTGCTTCCTCACCAAATCCTGCCCCTGCAAAGCAGTCCACAGAACTTAGTGGCTTGTTAAAGGTGCATCTGTTGAATCAAAGTCCTCAGCAGAAAGCCTGGCCCCTGCATTTTGTTCGGCTGCCTGCAGTGGCCAGAGCAGGCTACATGTTGAGAGCAGGACCCTGGCTGCTGTGCTCTCGCACGGCTGGTGACTACAGCGGGGTCTGGACGTCAGGCAAGCACTGTTTGACTCCCGGCTGCTCCACTCCCCAACTGAGCAGCCGTGGCTTCTGTGGTAGGAACTGCCAGATGCCCCCCAGCTTTCCTCCTGCTCCCAGGCACACGGTGGGGCTGTGTTGCCCTACCCCACTAGGTTCTGTGGCCCTGTGAGGTCATCCTCACAGCTGAGCACCCCACACAGCTTCCCTGCCCTCTTCTTTTGAATTCAGCATCTGCAGTGGCCATGAGCAGAGCCAGACAGCAGGAGCTGGGCCCTGGACGACTCCACGGGAGAAACAGCCACAACAGGCATGTGGGGCTCTGATTGTAGGCGAGCCGGCTCTGCAGGGATACAGAAATCCACCCCAGGAGTGGCGAGCTGCCCTAGCAAAACCCCAAGCACGTGGTGAGGATGGAATGCTGGGCAGCATGAGAGGAGACACATGGGGCTAGAGGAACGTGTAGCCCAGGAGCCGCAGAATCAGGCACAGCTGTGGCTTTTACCCACTCAGGCCACTGAGGTCCCAGGGTGGCAGCTCTGGGAAGCAGCTAGGAATGCAGGATGCCGGGGACGAGGCTGTTGGTTGCAGAACCCCACCGGGTGTTTCACAGAATGAGTGTGGCCAGATCCAGCCTGTTTCCAGCAGGGCTGACACAACTACAGCCCCGATGGGCCCAGAGAAGCCACAGTGGCTGCAGAGAGAAGAGAGAAGCAGAAACGTGTCGTTAGCCTTCAGGCAACAGGAAGCAGCCCTGGTGTGGTCACTGCACAAGGAACAGGCTTGGTGAGCTGGTTTGGACGCCTTCGGTGCGTTTGCAATCTGGCTTAAAGTCCTGAACCAACCCTCCGACCCTGCAGAAAGTGGACTGTGCAGGCTGGGAAATGCTGAGAAGGAAGTCCTGAACCAACCCTCCGACCCTGCAGAAAGTGGGCTGTGCAGGCTGGGAAATGCTCAGAAGGTGACTCCCAACACGTGGCCTGGAAGTCATGGAGGATTCTGGACGGGAGGGCAGAGCCCAGAGCATCCCTCCTGGCCCCTCAGGGGAGCACGTCTGGGGCCTCATCAGGGAGCTGCCTGCCGAGGCCAGGTCTGCACCGTTCCTCCCCAGAGGTCACAGTGTCGGAGGCTGCACAGCCACTGCAGCAGCGACCCTTTATTTGGACTGCGCTTTTGTTGTAGGTGTCCTGTCTGCTGTTGTGCATTTGGTGGGACAGTGCTGAGGGTTTGGTGGACAGGGCTGAGGGTAAGTGGAGGGCTTGTGCTCAGTGCACAGGCCTCCGTCCGTGAGGAGACTCTGTTGGGCCCACGTGGGGCAGAACCCAGGCAGATGCCCCGATTCTGAGCTAAAGTCGGGAGAGGAAGGCACTCTGGGCCGTCTCCTTTGGGAACAGCTAAGAGTATTTTCTATGAGGGAGGAACGATGAAAAGGCATCCCGTGACCAGAAGGACAGTCTCTAGCAGAAACCATCAATGATTTCCACACATCCGAGGCCTTGGCTCCCTGGTTGTGGCTGCACCTAGTTCCCAGTTGACGTGCAACCCCACGTGGCCACGCAGCTGAGCTTCAGGGAGGCTGTGAACGCCCAGCTCGGCTCAGGGCCATGGAGGTGGTTGGGGCGCAGGGATTCAGCTCGGCCCAGGGCAGTGGAGGTGGCCGGGGCGCAGGGATTCAGCCGCCTTAGAGCGCGCCAGACATTAGCCCCAGGCTGAGTGTTTTCCACAGAGAATGCTATTAACAGGATCCCAGCTTTTGCCTCTCTGAGAGATGGCATGAAGGAGCCCACAGCCTCGTTGCACCAGGTGGCCCTGGCAAGGTGCAGCTTTGGGCTGTTTCTGCCGAGGCGGAGGCCTTCTCGCCCTGGTTGAACGGCTCGCAGGATGAGGAATCACCGCACCTGCCGCGTAAGAGCCGCTTGCAAGTTAAATGGGGTGAACCTTTGAAGGACCTGCTGCGTTTTGGATCCAGAGTTGGTTGAACACAAACTTTGGTGAGCCAACCGTCCCTGCTGTGGGGTGCAGCACGCATGTGGACCACAGACTCACGGACACACACACACACGCTGGGGGAGCGTCGGCCCCACTCGATGGTGACAAGTGTGCTCACACCCCGTTGCTAGAGCCTCCAGGGACCCTGCTTGGGAAGCCAGTCATGACAGGTGAGCGTGAGGGTGCAGGGACGGGTTGCTGGGAGTCCCTGGACACATCCCGCAGGGTCCTCTGGCAGGTCGGGGCCGGGCCGGCTGGCCACTACGTCCAGGTCGACCACAGCTGTGCCGCCTGCGGGCTGTGATCTGGGCTCCCAAGACCACCCATGTATGAGGGAGGACAGGTGGGGACTGGGTGGGGCGTTGGTGCAGGTGAACGCCCTAGACAGCCCCTCTCACAGCCAGCCTTAGCTGTCACTATTGTTAGTGGTGATGAGCCCTGCGGGGACTTTGGAGGGAAGCTCAGGCTGGTCCCAACGGCCCGGGCTTGGCGTTTATCCGTTATACCCGGATAAACCCGTGTGGGGGGCTCCATCACAGACTTAGACGCCTGTTTTCTCTATGGACCTGACGCAACTCAAGGGAAACTCATAAGCTCGGATGTGTATTTCCTGGCTCTTTCCTGAGGCTGAGGGGCCTGTCCTCGGGGGGTTTCCTGAACAGAGGTCACCATGAAATGGTCACAGGGAGAGGCAGATGCGGCCACGCCCACTCCTGGTGAGGTGCTTTTTTTTTTTAGCTGAGTGGCTCCGGCAACCCCTTGAGTCCACGTCCCTGAGTGTCCAAAGCCTGGGACACCCCCAGGTGCGGTCTGAAGCCACGGGTGGCCAGGCTGCAGGAGGGAACTCCGACGGCCACCGTGATCCCTTTCCCTCCTTCCTTCCCCAGAGGCACCAAGAGGGCAGCCACAGCCCCAGCTCCCAAGGTCCTTGCGGGACGCTGCCCTGTTACCTGATTCCTGGAAGGAGAGAGGCTATAGAGCTGCAAAACTCTTAAGAGACAAAAAAGAACCTTTCCCTGATTTTCTGATGCTTGACCTGGGCTGCTCAGCGGGGTTTGGAAGTGCAGAGGCTTCCGGTCGCCAAGGTCATCCCGCGTGGGACTCAGTGTCACAGCGGCCCCTCTCACACCCGGGACCAGCTGAGTGGGTGCCCACGGCAGCCCCCCACCCATCGTGGGGGCTGGTCCGGCTGCTCCGCCAGCTGTCCTTCTGCGCACACAGTGGGCACCTACTGCACGCATGGCACTGTGCTTAGAGCTGGAGTGAGCCGCAAGCAAACCTGCTGTTGAAGGTGCCCGCCCGACGGGGCCGCCCTGAGCATGGGTGTGCAGACGTATCCTCGAGACCCTGTTCAGTGTTTTGGGTGTACGCCCAGGAGACGAATTGCTGGATGCTGTGGCAATTCTATGTTTACTTGTTTGAGGAGCTTCCATGGTAGCTGCACCATTTCACATTCCCGCCAACAGTGCACGAGGGTTCCAAGCGCTCCACGACGCTCGCTCGTTGCCTTTGTGTTTTGTTTCTATAGCAGCCATCCCAACGGGTGAGGTGAGCACCGCTTCGTGGATTTATCAGCTACTTGTGTGTCTTCTTTGGATAAATGTTGATTCAAGTCCTTTGGCCATTTTTGAATCAGGGTTTTTTTTGTTTGTTTTTTTTTTTTTTTTTTGAGTTTTAGGAGTTCTCTATAGATTCTGGTTTTTAACCCCTTACTAGATGCATGATTTGTAAATATTTTCCCCATTGTGTGCTCTGCCGTTTTACTCTTAATGTCATTTGATGGACGAAATGTTTTTGTTTCCACGCAGTCCCGCTGTCTGCTTTTTCTGTTGTCGCCTGGGCCTTTGGTGTCACCTTCAAGAAGTCACTGCCAAATCCAACATCGTGGCAGTTTTCCCTGTGTTTCCTTATGAGAGGTTTAGGTCTCACATTTAGGTCTTTGATGTACTTTGCACTGATTTTTGTCAGCTGTAAAGTAGGGGCCAATTTCATTCCTTTGCGTGTGGATGTCCTGTTTCCCAGCACCATCGGTGGAAGCGGCTGTCTTTTCCCATTGAGGAGTCCTGCCATCCTGGCACCTGTGCCAAAGCCCATTCGACCTTGAGTTTGAGGGTTTATTTCTGGGTCCTCGCCTCTGTTCCCTTGGTCCATACACCACCTTTATATCAGGACGGTGATGCTTTCATTCCTGTGGCTTGGCAGTAAAATTTTGAATCAGGAAATGTGAGTCTCCAGCTTCGTTCTTTTTAGGATTGTTTTGGGTAATCAGGAACCCTTGAGATTCCATGTGAATTTAGGGTGGGTTTTTCTGTTTCTCTGAGAAATATCCTTGAGATTCTCCCAGGAAGATATATTGTTTTGAGGGCTTTAAAACTCCCTATAAATATTGCTGTACTTTGGGGGCCCTTTTCTTCCCACACTGTGTTTTTGAGATTTACCCATGCTGTTGTGAGTACCTCGCTGAATGCAGCACATACTGCATCATACAAGTGCATCCTGATCCATTTCCCCTGACGGACGTGTTCATTTTTTGTTATGGCAATGCTGCAATACACGTTTTTAGCTGTGCCTCTTTGTGCTTGAATGTGAGGGGTTTTCTAAGGTGTGAACCTCAGAACAGAGTCGCCAGGCCATAGGGTGTGCACAGCCTCCGTCTGTCCTGGGCGGCCCCACGCGGGCTCCACACTGGTTTCCGTCTGTCCTGGGCAGCACCACGGTGGCTCCACACTGGTTTCCACACTGGTTTCCGTCTGTCCTGGGCGGCCCCGCGCGGGCCCCACACTGGTTGTGCGTTTCTCAGGCCACCAGCAGCGTCCAAGAGCTCTGGCCGATCTGCCTCCCTCCCTGCGTCTCGGCATCTTTGTCTGGCACTGCTGATGGTTTTGCCTAAACGGCTCTTTGCTGTGGGGCATCCTGTGCACCGTGGGACGTCTTGTGCACTGTGGGGTGTTGAGCCGCATCCGTGGTCTCCACCCACAGATGACAACGACACCCCCAGCTATGAAACCAGAAATGACTCCACACATTGCCAAATGTCCCCCAGGGCAAAGTCACCCACTTGGGCGTTATGTTACCCACTGATGATCTGAATTTTTGTCCATTTCACCTGTCTGAGTTTGTGTGTCTCTGAGCACTGGTGGGACTGAGCGTGTCCGTGGCTTGTGGCCACTCCTGCTTCCTGTTTGTGAATTTTATGTTCATAACGTCTGCCCCTTTCTTTGGGTTTTTCACTTTATTCTTATTATTTTGTAAATTCCTTAAGTATTCTGGATACTTACCTTTTGTTATTCTATTCTAGTAGTCACTGTCCCCAAAACAATGTTCATAAATTTGTTCTTATAAAGATGAGAAATAAAAAACATTGAATTTTAGAGCTGCATACATTTTTTTAAAACATGGGCTT